ACACGTGTGCTGTGTGCTCTGGCCTGGCTGTGTGTGCGTGTGTGTGTGCATGTGTGTAATAGGCATGTGTCTGCTTGAGTGTGAGTGTGCATGTGTGTGCTTGCGTGTGCATATGTGTGCCATGTGGTCCGGCCTGGCTGTGTATGTGTGCACGTGTGTGTGCATGCACTCCAGCCTGGCTGTGGGTGTGTGTGTGTGTGCGCGCTGGCCTGGCTGCGGCTATGTGCGTGTGTGTGTGTGTGCACTCCAGCCTGGCTGTGGGTGTGTGCGTGTGCACTGGTCTGGCTGTGGGTGTGTGTGTGTGTGTGCATGTATGCATGTGTGTGCCGTGTGCTCCAGCCTGGCTGTGGACGTGTGCTTGTGTGTGCGCGTGTTCCGGCCTGGCTGTGGGTGTGTGTGTGCGTGTGCGTGTGTGTGTGCGTGTGTGTCTTGGCTTCAGGGGCTGTGAGGCCCCTGAGAGTTGGGGCTTTGTTCTCTGCACACTGGAAACCCTCCCCCTTCTCACAGATGCCTGGCCGTGGTGGGGCTGCGGTGGGGACCCACTTGGTCTTGCTGAGTGATCTGTGACGGCTCGCGGGGTGGCTCAGGTATCAGGGGACAGCCATGTCTGTGAGGACTCCGGCCCCGCTCAGATGAGGCAGCCCAGCCCGTCGCCCAGGGTCCGGCTGTGGGAGCTGCAGTAGGGATGGCTCTGCCTAGGTGGGCCGAGGCCGTGCGGGGCTTTAGGTGAGGGCTGGGATCTAACTCAGCGCAGGCTTCAGGTGGGAGAACGGGCAGCTGGGCCCTCCTGGTGACTCACATCACGTGAGACAACACTGTGCCCTGGCCTTTCCAGTCTTTCCTGCAGCTGCGCAACTGGACGGCCTCCCTGCTCTGCTCCGCAGCCGACCTCCCCGCCCGTGGCTTCAGCAACCAGATCCCGCTGGTGGCGCGGGGGAACTGCACCTTCTATGAGAAAGTGAGGCTGGCCCAGGGCAGCGGAGCACGCGGGCTGCTCATCGTCAGCAGGGAGAGGCTGGTACGGCCCTGTGCGTCCCCCGCTGGGCCAGCTCTCAGGGGCAGGAGGGGGGTGCAGGAGGCAGAGATGGCAGCAGCTGGGGCTGGTCTTCCGACTTCTCGCTAAAGGCAGATCCATCTGTGGGGAGGATCTGGGCCGAGTGTGAACATGGGGAGGATCCGGGCCGAGTGTGGCCGTGGGGAGGGCGGAGATGAGTCTGTTCTTCCTGAGCTGCTGGCTGGGGCTGTGGAACTTTGGCCGTGGTCTTGTTGGGTGCCTGTCCTAGAGCAGCCCCCAGGGGTGACGGAGACCACACTCTCTGTGGGGATGGGATTGGGGTGGCTTCTGAGGAGCAGGTGGCCTGGCCCTGAGCTGGTCCTTTCTGGGTACCCTGGTGCCCTTGCCCTCTAGCCGGTGGGGCCGTGCTCGCCTGTGGTCCTAGCCAGGTGGCCTGAAGCCTGGCCCCTTTTCCATCTTCTGTGAAATGGGGCTGTGGTTGAGAGCTGGGGGCCTGGCAGGGCTGGTCACAGCACAGGGACATGCCGACTGCTGGGCTGGGCAGGGTGCGTGGCCGCCCCTGAAGTGTAGTTTTGGAGTAAGAAGGAATGGAGTTCAGGAATTCCCTCACAGCTCTGCCTGTGGCTCTGGGCTGCCCCCGCCAGTGTTGCACCCTGAGCCTGGCAATCCACGGAGGCCTGGTGCAGGGGCTCAGGGCCGAGGGCAGAGCAGGCCGGGCAGAGCCGAGAGTGCCATCCCTGTCCGCACACGCTGCCGTCGTAGTTGAGAGAGGCCCTCAGTGGGTGCGGGGCTCAAGGCGGCTTAGTGGGCAGGCATGGGCTGTGACAAGTATCACTCAGGACTTGTATGTGCGGTTCGGGAGTCCCACGGCCGAGGGAGGGATTAGTGGCGCTTTTAGGCCTGGGGCCCTGTTGTCAGGTGAAGAAGGCTTGATGCCCTTCGGCCTCCCTGTTCTTGGGTCCTCCTGGGGGGCCGGAGGCTGTCAGCTGCAGAGGGGGAGCCAGCAGGCGCCCCCAGCCTGACCCGAGCCTCGAGTGAGGGTCCCAGGAGAGGAGGCGAATGGGCACAGAGCTGGGGGCCCACCCACTGCTGCGGGTGATGCCTGCCGCTCCCTCCTCTGGGCCCCCAGGTCCCCCCGGGGGGTAATAAGACGCAGTATGATGAGATTGGCATTCCCGTGGCCCTGCTCAGCTACAAAGACATGCTGGACATCTTCACGGTAGGTCTGCGCCGGCTCAGACCCACGCTCCCCTCTGACGCCTGCCTCCGGTGTGTTCCTTGAGGCAGCGTTTCGGCCGCACGGTGAGGGCGGCGCTGTATGCGCCTAAGGAGCCGGTGCTGGACTACAACATGGTCATCATCTTCATCATGGCTGTGGGCACCGTCGCCATCGGCGGCTACTGGGCCGGGAGTCGGGACGTGAAGAAGTGAGTTTCGCATCGTGCGTGTGCTGTGACGGGGCCCCACGACCCCATGGTGTCTCCCAAGAAGGTACATGAAGCACAAGCGCGACGATGGGCCCGAGAAGCAGGAGGACGAGGCGGTGGACGTGACGCCGGTGATGACCTGCGTGTTTGTGGTGATGTGCTGCTCCATGCTGGTGCTGCTCTACTATTTCTACGATCTCCTCGGTGCGCGGCCCCGGGCGGGTGGGCCGCGGCGTTGGCCCCCGGCCTCACGGCCCTGCCCCTGCAGTGTACGTGGTCATCGGGATCTTCTGCCTGGCCTCCGCCACCGGCCTCTACAGCTGCCTGGCGCCCTGTGTGCGGCGGCTGCCCTTCGGCAAGTGCAGGTGAGTCTGCCCTGCTGGCCCCGACGTGCCTGGGGCTTGGCTCTGACTGCCCCGTGCCCCCCAGGATCCCCAACAACAGCCTGCCCTACTTCCACAAGCGCCCGCAGGCCCGTATGCTGCTCCTGGCGCTCTTCTGCGTGGCCGTCAGCGTGGTGTGGGGCGTCTTCCGCAACGAGGACCAGTAAGTGCTGCTTCCCCCGGGCCCCGGCGGGCTGCCCCGGCGAGGATGCTGCTTTGTCTTGCAGGTGGGCCTGGGTCCTCCAGGATGCCCTGGGCATCGCCTTCTGCCTCTACATGCTGAAGACCATCCGTCTGCCCACCTTCAAGGTGAGTGCAGGGAGGGCACGGCTGCGGGGCAGGTGGGGGCCGCCCTCAGCCGTGGGCTTCGCAGGCCTGCACGCTGCTGCTGCTGGTGCTGTTCCTCTACGACATCTTCTTCGTGTTCATCACGCCCTTCCTGACCAAGGTAGGCGACTGCCTGTCCCTGCTCCACCCCATCACGCTCCCTCACTCAACCCCATTCTGTGCAGAGTGGGAGCAGCATCATGGTGGAGGTGGCCACTGGGCCCTCGGACTCAGCCACCCGTGAGAAGGTGTGTCTTCTGACTGCAGGGTCTCAGGTTGCTGGAGGACATTGTCCTCTTCCCGTCTTTGCAGCTGCCCATGGTCCTGAAGGTGCCCAGGCTGAACTCCTCACCTCTGGCCCTGTGTGACCGGCCCTTCTCCCTCCTGGGTTTCGGAGACATTTTGGTGCCAGGTACTGAGGCGGGTGGAGCACACGGGTCCACGCCGAGTAAGCCTCCGCCCTGTGCCTCCCCCAGGGCTGCTGGTGGCCTACTGCCACAGGTTTGACATCCAGGTACAGTCCTCCAGGGTATACTTCGTGGCCTGCACCATCGGTAAGTGCCTCGGTTGGGCCCGTGCTGGCCTCTGGCTGAGGTGATGCCTCCTCTGTCCCCACAGCCTATGGCGTTGGCCTCCTTGTGACATTCGTGGCACTGGCCCTGATGCAGCGTGGCCAGCCCGCTCTCCTCTACCTGGTGCCCTGCACGCTGGTGACGAGCTGCGCTGTGGCGCTCTGGCGCCGGGAGCTGGGCGTGTTCTGGACGGGCAGCGGCTTTGCGGTGAATACCAGTTTGCTCTGACTGTGAGAAATTCCGCCTCACCTCTGCCTCCCTTCTCCTGTAGAAAGTCCTACCTCCATCTCCGTGGGCCCCAGCACCAGCCGACGGCCCGCAGCCTCCCAAAGACTCTGCCACGCCACTCTCCCCGCAGCCGCCCAGCGAAGAACCAGCCACATCCCCCTGGCCTGCTGAGCAGTCCCCAAAATCACGCACGTCCGAGGAGATGGGGGCTGGAGCCCCCATGCGGGAGCCTGGGAGCCCAGCTGAATCCGAGGGCCGGGACCAGGCCCAGCCGTCCCCGGTAACCCAGCCTGGCGCCTCGGCCTAGGGGAGGGGTGAGACGCTCGCTGCCGTGCCCGCCACACCAAGATGTTGGGGCTGCCTGGCGCCCACTGGAGACAGACAGACAGACGCCTGTCCCCCGGGACCGAGGCCTGTGCCGTCCCCACCCGCCCCAACATGGTGCTCATCCTTGCCGAGACCCCTGCGGTCTGTGCCCGCGCCCAGCCCAGCTGCCCCGGCTGCACGCCTGCTGCTCCCAGCTCGCCCGGCTGCCACAAGCTCTCTGCGGGTCCATCCTCCCCACCGGGGTCCGTCCTCGCAGGCCCTGCCCGGCCTCTCTGCAGACCCTCAAGCGTCGTCTGCATGAGTGAGCAGGCGTGGGTGGACTCTGGCCGCGGCCACACTTGGTGCTCACCAGCTGCTTCGGCCTTCAGGTGACCTCCCTCCCCACGGCATCCTGCTCTCCGGGTGGAAGAGCAGCTTTCTGTCTCCCAGAAGGCATCGCTTTTCCCTCTTGAGCAGATCGGAGCCCCTGGGAGGTTTGGAAGCTGCCTCCAAGCCTAGGACACGGACCAGTGGCCGGGGCGGCCTCTGGCCCCTGACGCTGGCTGAGACAGGCCCGTGGGGCGGGGTTTTGGGGCGTGAACAAGGCTGGCAGTAAGTGGACAAGCTGCTCCCCTGGCTAAGGCCCTGCCCTGCCCTCAGCCAGAGGTGCCTGGCCATGCCTGCACACTCCTCCCCATTTTAATAAATGGTCGCAACTTCTAGAAGTCCTGCTGGTGCCACCTGGTGGGGTGGACGTCTCTCAGACTGCCCTTCTGACAAGCAGGGGTGGGCGCCAGGCAGGCTGGGTCAGGCCCTCAGGGGTCCCTGGAGCCCTGGGAGGGAGGGACTGGGTCGTGGGAGGTCCTGGTAGCTCCCGGCACCCAACCTCGCTTCCCGTGTGGGCCCCGTGTTGCTTTTCTGCTGAGAGGGGCTTGGGCCTCGGTTCTCCCTGTGGCAGCGGCATTGGTGCCTGGGTTCTTAACCCTCTGGACCCAGCAGCTAGGAGCTTCTGGAACCCACGAGGACATCTGCCACTGGCATGGTCTACTCACTGATGGGGTCCTCCTGACTCCAGGGCAGAGACGTCCGTGCGGGAACTGACCGAGGCGTGGCCCCAGGCCCCGGCATCCTCCCCTCGCTGCACGTGGTCACTTCCGAAGCAGCGCTCCCTGTGGCCGCAGAGACAGAGCCCGCACCCTGGCTGTCTGTGGTGCCTGGGCCCCAGCTCCCGCCCGCCACCCGCCCTGTTGAGTGCGGCCTCCAGACTCGAGTCCAGAATCTGTTTCTGTCAAGTCAGTCGTCCCCAGCTGCACACGGGGACTGCTGAGCGCTGCGCTCTCACGGGTCTGTTCCGGACAGAGGGTGGCAGGGGTGAGCCCTGATCCCTTACAAAAAATACCAGCTTCCCAGGGAGTAATGGCGCCTTCACTGAAGCCATTTTGTACATGGGGACGGGGTGGGGACGTCTCTTTTTTGGTGTTGGACGTTTGACCAGTGGGGAGGGGTTCAGAGGCGGCGGTCCTGTCCTTGGCTCCGTCTGTCCGTGTGGCCTTGCTGCCATTCCGTCTGATCATTAAACACAGCTTTTGATACATATGGCCCGGCCTCTGCCTCCGCAGTGCACGGCTTGGGGCATCTGCTCTGTGCAGGTCCCGGTGAGCAGAACTGAGAGCTGGCAGGCCGCCTGGCTGTCCTGCAGAGGACGGATTGGAATTGCCACCGCAGGGCCGGCCAGTGCTGTGAGGTGCCCAGCGTCACTCCCATGGGCTCTGTGGGCCATGTGGTCCCTGTCACGCTTCTCAGCTCTGCCACTGTTGCTGGAAAGCATCACAGACCATGTGTAAAATGGGCCAAAATACCTTTTACAAAATTAAAATAGAGATGGGGTCTTGCAGTGTTGCTGAGGCTGATCTCGAACT